CAGTCTTGAACTCCTGGGCTCAAGTGATCCTGTGGCCTCAACCTCCCAAAGTGCTAGGATTACAGGTGTGAGCCACCATCCCTGGCCCCTTCTTATTTTAAAGATATAAGATTGCTTAGAAGAGTCTGACAAGTTAATAGCTTATATCAATTCTGAAAAGATATTTAACAGAGTAAAATTGTTACTATGAATCTGATACTGCCTCACAAGTGTAATTCCCCCAACCCACAAAAGTCCGTTGATGTTTTCTTATTATTAAAAGAAACAGGGTATCAGTTGGGGCTTAGAAGGCTATTTTATATTGAGATTTTTGTTGACATTAAAGTCAATTTAACAGCATTTTAAGTCCATACTATTAGGAGTAAGCTAAGAAAACTGGAATGTAGTTTTTGTTTTTTTTTAAATTTTTATTATTATTTTTTTAATAGAGATGAGGTCTCACTATGTTGCCCAGGCTGGTCTCGAACCCCTGAGTTCAAGTGATCCTCCCACCTCAGCCTCCCAAAGTGCTAGGATTACAGGCCTGAGCCACCGTGCCTGGCCATAGTTGTTTCTTTAGATAACAGGTGATCAGTCTTATAAGCTACATTTCTGTAAAAACAAAACAGGTGGTCACAAGCAAATACTAAGAATTCTGGATCGTGTAAACAAAAACAGGTGGTCACAAGCAAATACTAAGAATTCTGGATCGTGTCCCTCCATCTACCTCTAAGAAGTAAATTTCTAAAAAGCATGTAGTACTTATGCATTTGGTTAATAGAATTTTACTCCTAGAGAAGTAATTTTGCTTCTCGCTTCAATTACACATTTTCTGAGGAACTACTCACCTTACACAAGCTTTTGCACACAAAAACCAAACAGTAATGAACATGCAAGCAATGTAGTTATAGGACTAAATATTAACTACTGGCTAGGCAGTCTCTCATGTGAAGAGACTGACCCTTTAATCTACCAACATTCTAAAAGAACCTGAAACCTGACACACAGTAAGATTTTTTTTTTTTTTTTTTTTTTTTTTTTTTTGAGATGGAGTCTCACTCTGTTGCCTAAGCGGGAGTGCAGTTGAGTGATCTTGGCTCACTGCAGCCTCTGCCTCCCAAGTTCAAGTGACTTTCCTGCCTCAGCCTCCTGAGTGTCTGGGATTACAAGTGCCCACCACCATGCCTGGCTAATTTTTGTAATTTTAGTAGAGACAGGGTTTCACCATGTTGGCCATGCTGGTCTCGAACTCCTGACCTCAAGCGATCTGCTCGCCTCAGCCTACCAAAGTGCTGGGATTACAGGCATCAGCCACCGCACCGGCCTCTTTATTTTTTTTTATTTTTTGAGACAAGAGTCACTCTGTTGCCCAGGCTGGAGTGCAGTGGCACCATCTTGGTTCACTGCAACCTGTCTCCCAGTTTCAAGCGATTCTTCTGCCTCAGCCTCCTGAGTAGCTGGGATTACAGGGTGTGCCACCACAGCTGGCTAATTTTTGTATTTTAAGTAGAAACGGGATTTCACTATGTTGGCCAGGCTGGTCTCGAACCCCTGGCCTCAAATGATCTGCCCCACCCCCCGGAACCTCCCAAAGTGCTGGGATTACAGGCACGAGCCACTGCACCCAGCCTAGATATTTTAATTTGTAACCTATTTACTAGTTTATAAACAGATGTAGGTTGAGTATGGTGTTTTGAATTATGTGAACCAAACATATACCTAGGGTATCCTCAATATCCTATTTTCATCCAGGGAGTGATTTAAATGCTAAGGTGCATAATCCACATTTAGTACTAGGAAATGTTTTCTAAATATTTAAATAAGAAAAATGAAAGAAGAAATTGACATTTGAATGCCTGTCAGGTACTCGGCATTCTGCTACGCATCTTTTTTTTTTTTTTTTTTTAACCCTAACAACCCAATGGGGCAAATATATCATTTTACAGGTAAAGAAACTGAGGCTCACAGATGTTAGGTAACTTGTCCAAGGTTGCATAGCTAGTAAATGTGTATAGAATTCAAACTGAATTCTGACTTCAAAATCTGTAAATGTCTCACTGAACCATTGGTCCTTAAACCCTTGGGAGTCATGGACTTGTTTCAAAATTGTATAAAACTACATCACCTTTCTTTCGAGAAATGCACACACAGTAGTTTGGCATTTCGCTTTACAGAGCCTAGACCTGAAGCTCTGGGTCTATTATGCCACGTGAAGATACCCTGCACCAGACAGTACTGCATTAAGTAACATATATCTATCTATACAAGTACCCTACATATTCTACTACCCTGTCTTTGGAAAACAAATCTAATTTTTAAATCTAAGAAATTATAATTTTATTTATTTTTGAGACAGTGTCTTACTCTGTAGCCCAGGCTTGAGTATAGTGACACCATCTCGGCTCTCTGCAAACTCCACCTTCCAGGTTCAAGAGATTCTCGCGCCTCAGCCTCCTGAGTAGCATGCGCCACCACGCCCGGCTAATTTTTTTTGGTATTTTTTAGTAGAGACCTGCTTTCACCATGTTGATCTGCCAACCTCAGCCTCCCAAAGTGCTGAGACTGCAGGTGTGAGCCACCAGTCAGCCAGAAATTTAATGTAGTTTAGAAGGATTACAAAAGTATTTCTACATACCTTTAAATTTTGACTAATTTTGCCTCTGGCAATGGGATCAAAATAAATGCAGCAATTCTTATTTGTAATGCAACAGCATGTCTTAGAACAGTTAGATCTCAAGTAAACTTTACAAATAAAGTACTGGAATTAATTTACATTTAAAAATAAATTAGCCCAGTGGCCTAAAATTAAATCCGAGGCTCCAAATAAAAATTTCAGCAAATTCCCCTATTATCTGTTAACACCGAAAAATATCAGCTGCTATAAATTATTTGTGCATTATTCCTGGGGAGAAAGCAAGCAAGCCGCTGTCATGGCAGTCTCTATTTTCTTTGACCCTAACTTATCCTCTATGATCCTGAATAAATGGTAGGTAGTACCCCTGCACTAAACTTGGGAAGTACTTAAATAAATATAGTCTCTTTAAAAGAACTGATCACAGATGTCTAAAATTAAAACGTTTGATTTATTAATAAACAAAGTATCTCTCTTAAATGGGCCAAGAAACAATTCTATGACAAAAGTGAACCCTGGAATATAGATATTCCCAGAAGACAATTTTCCAGGATACCCAGCCAAACAATTTTCACCTAGTCACAAAAGTCATTTTCATCGAAGCCTACAGTCATTCCTTTTTCTAATTCTATTCTCTCATTTCTTTCTAAACATGATTTTAATAAAGCATATACCTGTCAAAGACTTCTCTTTGCAAAAGACATAGGAACAGCAGTCAGGAAGAGGACTCTGAAGCCCAGTCACTCCACAGATCCAAAGTTTATGGCTGTGTGCCCTTGTAACTTAGCCTCTCTGCATCTGTTTCCTTGTCTGTAGTGGTACTAGGTTGGCGCAAAAGTAATTGCGGGATATTTACCTCATAAGAGTGTTGATGGTTAAATACAAGAGTGAATAACTTAAGACATATAGAACAGTGCCAAGCATGTACTAAATGCTCAAAAGAGTTTGAGCTATTATCATTCCAGCTTTTTCATCAAACCAAATGGTATCCTCCTAAGCAGCCCAGGGATTACAATGACAAACCTAGTCAGAGGTAAATCAAAGGATTAAATATGTTCAGGAATACAGAGATTTGTGAATACAGAGTAAAGATACTATAATCAATCCCTAGTTATTATTTTTCACAATGGTACCTAGTTATTATTATTTTTATAGATAAAGGGGTCTTGCTATGTTGCCCAGGCTGGTCTCAAACTCCTGGGCTCAAGCAATCCTCCTGCCTTGGCCTCCCAAAGTGCTAGGATTACTGGTGTGAGCCACTGTGCCCAGCCCCTAGTTTTTAAAATGATTTCACTTATGTGTATGAACCCAAACATTCTGAAAATACTAAAAATTTCTATCAATATCTGTCTTACTCATTCTTCAGATTATCCTTTAGATTTTCAGTAGTGCCACATAATTTTATAACTAAATTTTATTATAGCGGAATAATTCAAAGAGTTGTAGTTTTGAAATAAATTTTGCTATGATTAGAGAAAATCTATTCAGAAAGTACAATATACATTAATTTATGGCACTTGTCCAAATATTACCAGCATACAAATTATTGTTTAAGGTTGTTTCTTACATATGGGATCTAATATGCAAAGAAAACTGGAATTTGTATTCAAAACAAATAGAAGCAACACTGGCTCCTATATACTAAAAATATAAGACAGATTTTTTTCTTAAACACTCTGGATACAAATACTAACTGTATGGATTGAGAACTTTGAAGTTTTCATAATGTAAGTCACAAAGTATACAAGTAGAGCTCTATAAATATATCCCCTATAATAATCATATGCAAAACCATTCTATCACAAACACTACCAAAACCCTTTGAAAAACATAAACTACAACACATTTTCAAAGAAATTATTAGTTATAACAACTACAAAAGCAATAAATATCAATAAAGTTATTTGGCTGTCAGAAATGAAGGGCAGTATAATGTAAAATTCAAATACTGCAAAGTTGTTTTTTGAAGATGTAGTCTCGAGTTTCTTCTTCTTCTTTTTTTTAAATTTTAGAGACAGGATTTCACCATGTTGCCCAGGCTGGTCTCAATCTCCTGGCCTCAAGCAATCTGCCCGCCTCGACCTCCCAAAGTGCTGGGATTACAGGAGTGAACCACCACGCTTGGCCAAGTTTCTTAATACAAGGTACTAAACACTCTTTCAAAAATAATAAGACTTTATTCTGTAAAGTTCTCTTTTGTTTAATTAGGTGTTTGGTGACCAATAAATCTGCCTGGTTGAACTGGTGGAATCGAATTAGTAAGTTTGTGTAATAGTTGGCTGTTTCTAACTGTGGCATTAAGACTTGTTTAATGTTCTTCATAAAGGATTAATGAGTTCAGACTTTTAAAATAGGTAGCCCAGTAAGGAATCAGAGTTTAGGCCAGAAGATCAGGACATCTAATCCTAATTCTGCCTGAAGACTTGCTCTGTGACCTGGGGCAAGACACTTCACTCAATTCCTCAAAAACACCCCCTGTAAAATGATGATAGAGATCACCCACCTACCTCACAGGGTTGTTGTGAGGATAAGTAGTAAGTTAACAGAAAGTTTCTGACTCGTAAAGTACTTAAGAATAATTATATACATACATACACTGAAAGGCTTAGTCGAGAGGAACCTTTTTGAAACAAATCCTAACAAATTTTGAGGGACTAAACTTGTAGTATTTTTTTTTATCTTTGCCATTAGTTGACTTGTAAAATTGGGAAAAGCTTTTTATAGTGTCTTTAGTACATACTTTGCACCAAGTTGGTATAACAATGTACATTTTGTGATTAATTTAGCACCATTTGTTGATGCCCATTGCGTAAGCGTCATAGAACAAAACCTGTCTTAATAGGTTAAGGACTTTAATGTAGATTGTGAATACATATGCAGGTGAACCTGTTTGATATATTCCTATGAGGATTTTGTTGTTTTTCCCTGACATGAGTATTTCCTTCTAGGTAGTTGTCCTGGGAACCCCTGCAGAAGAAGATGGTGGTGGCAAAATTGATTTAATTGAAGCAGGGGCTTTTACAAATCTTGATGTTGTTTTTATGGCCCACCCATCACAAGAGAATGCTGCTTATCTACCAGATATGGCTGAACATGAGTGAGTAATCAAGTTGAAGATAAACTTCTTAGAAAGTAATTTCAAATGATTTTTTATTTCCTAGTGTGACTGTGAAATACTATGGAAAAGCATCTCATTCTGCTTCTTATCCCTGGGAAGGATTAAATGCATTAGATGCTGCTGTGCTGGCCTATAACAATCTGTCTGTGTTCAGACAGCAAATGAAACCAACCTGGAGAGTTCATGGTATGAATGTCAAATACCTTCTATAATAGATGGCTTAATTCTAGTAATTTGGTTCTTTTTATAGGTATAATAAAAAATGGTGGTGTAAAACCCAATATCATTCCCTCTTATTCTGAATTAATCTATTACTTCCGTGCACCCTCAATGAAAGAACTTCAAGTTTTGACCAAAAAGGCAGAAGATTGCTTCAGAGCTGCAGCTTTGGCTTCAGGGTGCACAGTAAGAACTTTTAAAAGTTAATCTAAGTTACAATTTCAAAATTTGTTTTGCAATTTTTTATTAGGTGGAAATTAAAGGTGGAGCACATGATTATTACAATGTTCTTCCCAATAAGAGCCTATGGAAAGCCTATATGGAAAATGGAAGAAAGCTAGGAATAGAGTTCATTTCAGAAGATACAATGTTGAATGGCCCTTCAGGTAATTAAGTGTTTTTTTATATATTGAGCTATAATAGACTTTTCTTAACTTTGTGTGTTCCAAGGATCTACGGATTTTGGAAATGTTAGTTTTGTGGTTCCTGGAATTCATCCATATTTTCACATTGGATCTAATGCCTTGAATCATACTGAACAGTACACTGAAGCTGCTGGTAAGTGTTGTTGGATGTGACTGTTTTGGCACTAAGGAGGTATTTTATTTTCTCTACCTTTTAGGGTCACAGGAAGCTCAGTTCTACACTCTGCGGACGGCCAAAGCTCTGGCAATGACGGCACTGGATGTTATTTTTAAACCAGAGTTACTGGAAGGAATCAGAGAGGACTTTAAACTGAAACTTCAAGAAGAACAGTTTGTAAATGCAGTAGAATAAAAGACTTAGGGGCCACTTATAAATCAAGAAGACGTGATGATTTTTTTCTTTTAATCTCTTTTAATGAAGGCATGCTTGTTTTTTAATCTTAAAGGAGTAAAATTCTTTTTACCTGATAAGTGAGGACAGGGTGTGGAGAAAACATATTAATTACCTCATATCTAAAGTGAAAATTTTTGCAAATCCGTACTTGATAGGATTATGATATTACAGGAGCTGGTATGTGATGCCATTCTTTCTTTTTTTTTACCCCGCAACCACTCACCTTCACAGTAGTGATACCATTTCTTAACCTGGAGGATACATGGCATCATTTTTATAAAATATGTTAGTAAACCTTTTTGTAAGCCTTAAATGTTATGTGTATTTTTAAAAGCTTAAGAGATTTCAAACCTTATATTCAGAATTGACACCCATGAGAGTGTTTTGTGGTATAGGGTGGTAAACTTGTTCTCTAATCGTATATTAATTCCTCTACCAGATTGTATATTTGAAGCCAGTGTCTTTCCTTTTTTTGTTTTAAGATAGAGCCTCGCTCTGTTGCCCAGGCTGAAGTGTAGTGGCACAATCTCGGCTCACTGCAACCTCTGCCTCCCAGGTTCAAGTGATTCTCCTGCCTCAGCCTACCAAGTAGCTGGGATTACAGGTGTGTGGCACCATGCCCAGCTAATTTTTGTATTTTTAGTAGAGACGGCATTTCACCATGTTGGCCAGGCTGGTCTCGAACTCCTGACCTCAGGTGATGCACCTGCCTCGGCCTCCTAAAGTGCTGGGATTACAGGCATGAGCCACCGCACCCGGCCTGCCAGTGTCTTTTTAATACACATGTGTGTTGGTATTTTTAAATTGTTACAGTATCTAGCATATTGCTTACTCTGAATATTCAGTACTTTTTGAATAAGCAAATATTGCTTCCTTGCTTGGAATCATCAGAGTTTAAAGTAGCTTCGTGGATGGACCATGATCCTAAGATGAGTTTTAATTTTGTGTTTACAGTCATCTCTTGTACAACGTGGAGAAGAAAAGATATACTTACTACTTTGCTTCAGGTACACATAAGAAAACCTCTTTTTTAAAAAAATTTTTATTTTTTTACATAATAGAGACAGGGGCTCGCTGTAGCTTCCAGGCTGGCCTCAAACTCCTGGGCTCAAGCAATCCTCCTGTCTTGGCCTCCCAAAGTGTTGGGATTTCAGGTATGAGACACCACACCTGCCCATTTTTGTTTGGTTTTTTAATGGGCAGGTTCTTGCTCTCCCAGGCTGGAGTGCAGTGGTGTAATCACAGCTCACTGCAGTCTCGAACTCCTGGACTCAAGCAGTCCTCCCACCTCAGCCTCCTAAAGCACTGGGATTACAGGCTTGAGGCACTGCACCTGGCCCTGACCATTTTTTAAAAAGGTTAGGCTTAGTGCAAAGTTTAAAATTATATGATTCTTAAAATACTGAATTAGTTTCTAAACTAAACTAGAGGTATAGGTGGACCTGCTTGAGGTATCTTTGTTTTTATGGAACATTTTTATTACATGCCTTTATAATTTTTCATTGTTCACACCCTGTACTGAAACCTTTTTCTCAAATACCAACTCTTGGCTATGTTAAATTTGTAGACTTTAAAAGATGTTATCTAAATTAATGGTTTAAATATACAAATTGAAAATATTTTCTTTTTAGTGGCAATTTTAAAAGCAGGCCTTAATATGGGACCTGCTTTTAAAGTAAAATATGTGGTACTATGAATTACTAAATTGCTATATACCATGTAATAGTGAGTATAGCTAATATTTAGTATGCCTTTTAAAAATTTTGGACTGCTTTTCGGTTTTAACAAATTCTCCACATGTGAACTACTCAAGAAATTTTCCCTTTTTAATTGCCTCTATAGCACTCATAAGAGCTAGGGCATTAGGATAAACTAGAATATTTTATGTTTATGAATACTTGTATAAACTTAAAAGTGTTTTGATTTCCCACAATTTCCCAAAGGAATGTTTATTTATTAAGAGTTGTGTTGATAATTTAACTGTTACAATTTCAGCAGTTGAATTCAGTGAACACTGGTTGAGGAGTGCCTATTTCTAAGCACTGGGTGTAAGAAGAAAAGACACTTGCAAAGGAAGAGCTAAGATTAACATAATTTCTTTGGTTTTTCTATTGCTTGTTATTATTATGTAAAAACTGGGTGGCAGTTCACAAGGAAGATTGTTGTAACAGAAGAGTGACAACCAATAGTTTTTTGATCATTAAATCAAATTTTGTAAACAGTGGCAGGAGCGTGGACTTAAAACAAGGCTTGCTTATTTGGTTTTGTCAAAGTTTTACGAAAATATATGATATATATTTATACTAAAACTATATAATCCTTAGATTTAGGAAAGCAATCAGTTAATGTCTTTAGCACACTAAAGCAGTATTAAACACAGGTACAAGTTGGAAATTGTAGAAAACTGAAAGAAAACAAGACAAAATGTCTATGGTAGGGAATAAAAGAGTTTAAGATATTATGTAAAATTATGTGTATTTTCTTCTCTTTTACATAAATTGTTTGTGAAAAGTGTGCTCAACTTTTTTACAAGAGTGATATTAACTTGGATTTATTTTTCAATATAATTTGGAGACCCTTTGTTATCCAAATAAAATTGATGAGTTTCTGTGCCTGTAAAAAAAAAAAAAAAAAAAAGAAAAGAAAAGACACTGTTGCATGCCCCAGAAAGCTTGTGGTGGGTGGTAAGTTCTCACGAGATTTATTTATCTGAGCAACATTGGGACTGAGGGAACATCTGAAAGCTACCATCTTGAAAATTTTTGAGGAAGTGTTTCTGAAATATTTAAAAATACTTAAGTCAGTCATTTTGAACAAAAGAAATTGATACAATAAGTTTTTTTTTTTAAGGATGATTGTCTAATTTTGTAATATGTTGTTTTTTAAAAACCTGTCTGATGGTGTTTTATACATTTCTAACTTTTTACCTGAGTTATCTCTTTAGTCTTTTGGAAAATACCCTACACAATACTAACCTTTAAAACTATCAAATTTTTGTTATAAGATAAATGTTATCTTTGTACTAGATAGCAACCCTTTATAAGGTTGTAAGGTATAATAAACTGCTTATTTTTTTACATACTTCATATCAAGCATTTTGCAGTCCAATTATATAGTTGAGGATGGTGTATTTTGATATGTATGAAGTTAATATTTTCAAGTAAGCAATCAGTCTACTACCATCAGATTATAAGCTTTTTTGTAATAATAGGTACATAAAATGTGTATGAAAAATCTACAATAAACATGTTTATCTGATAGCAATTGTCTTGCTTTTTTAATGACCTGAAGA